AGCTTCTGAGGGGGCAGGGAGATGGGAAAGTACGGGTGGAGGCGGTCTTCTTGTCATAGGTCTCACCAAGAGAGGAGAGATAGAAAGAGAGAGAGATTTATTTTTGCACGTGAGGCATACCTAATGATATTCCCACAGACAGACAGACAGGAAGACCAAGAGAGGGACAGACAGGACACACTTGCGCGTTTGAAATCGTTCATACCCCCAAATCCAGGACGCAGCCTGTTGTCATAACCATCGAGCAAACTGTCCAGGATGCGGGTGAAATTTTCTGTGCACAATTTCTCCTCCTTTTGGTTCTGTCCTGGGGATTCGTTTAAACTGCAAGCGAAAAAAAAAAAACCGGGGGCGGAGGAGATTATTTTAAGAATCCATCAGAGAACAGGTGCAAACAGGTTTGTTTTCTAGGGAAAGAGTCGCTTGCCCCAAGCTAAAGGAGAGGAGGTTGGGGGTTGGGATGCAGAAGACAGAAATGGTCAGGAAAAGCGCGCCCCGCCGCAAGACCCCCAGTGCCCACACGCCTCTTGGATCCTGCGCCCTTGGTGCTCTCCGCATCTATGCGGTCACAGAAAAGCCTGGCTTCGGCCCCTGCTCTTACAGCTGAGATAAGAAGACCTAGTCCACCCAGGGAGGAGCGAGTGGCCAAAGGGGTCCCGGAGCTAGCCATTTCTCCACTTTCCGTTGCCCACCTCCTCGCACCCCAGAGAACTCACCAAACCGCCAGGCACAGGAAGCGCAGGAGGGCGAAACTGACCCCGGCGGACAGAGCGATCGCGGGTACCTTCTTGGCAGAAACCATCTTTGCAACATGCCATACTTCAAGCCTGTTCACGTTTCCAGGCTCTTCAGATGCCCTGAGCAGGGTGCGAGGAGAGGGCAGAGAGGCTCCCGCGGCGTGCGCACACTCGCGCTCACACTCGCCCGCGCTCAGCCAGCCCGAGCCGCGGTGGGCGTGTGTGTGCACGGGGCCAGGGGAGGCGGAACCTGCCTTCCTCGCCCCCTCCTTTCTCGCTCAGCGCTCAATGTGTATGTAGAGCTATGTATACCGCTCCACACCCTTTCGTGCCCGCGCGCTGAAGGTTCTGGGGTTCGTATCCGCGCGCTTGCGCTGCAAGACTCGGCAAGTTTGTTCCGACTGTAACTCCGGGGATGAGGAACGGGGTCTCTCGCCCCTCCTCCGGCTTCGCAGCCCCCGACCCCAAGTGGGCTCCCCGCCCACAGCAGTGTTCGTCCTCCTACCTCCTGGCCCCCTCCCTTCCGCTGGGATTTGGATCTAACCAATGAAGCTCCTCTGTCATCAGGTTGTGCGAGGACCTGTTTGTACCCAGAGTCAAGGTTGGAGGTGGAGAAAGGGCGGGTGACGGGGACTTTCACTTCTTGCGACACTCTTCTTTTTCAGAATGGAGTTGACTTACTTCCAGAGGTTGACTGCTTTAGGTAGGGGGAAAGGACGGCTGGAGAGAGAGTGGTTTTGAATACGGTCCCTACTTCTTCCCCTTAGCACCAATGAACCCAGCAACATGTCATACGTGAAAGAGACAGTGGACAGATTGCTCAAAGGATATGACATTCGCTTGCGGCCGGACTTCGGAGGTAACGCTTCATCTTTTTTCAACCTGTAACCCTCTGTTCCTAATGTGGCCCACCTCCCCGGCAGGGCCCCCCGTCGACGTTGGGATGCGGATCGATGTCGCCAGCATAGACATGGTCTCCGAAGTGAATATGGTGAGTGGCCTCCCGAGGGGCCCGGCGGTTCGCTTTTTTTTTTTTTGCTTTCTTTATTTCACAGGATTATACACTCACCATGTATTTCCAGCAGTCTTGGAAAGACAAAAGGCTTTCTTATTCTGGAATCCCACTGAACCTCACCCTAGACAATAGGGTAGCTGACCAACTCTGGGTACCAGACACCTACTTTCTGAATGACAAGAAATCATTTGTGCATGGGGTCACAGTGAAAAATCGAATGATTCGACTGCATCCTGATGGAACAGTTCTCTATGGACTCCGGTAAATGGCTTTATGTTGCATGTTTTAATGTTATGTTTTCTTTTTTCTCTCTCCTCTCTATCAGAATCACAACCACAGCTGCATGTATGATGGATCTTCGAAGATATCCATTGGATGAGCAGAACTGCACCCTGGAGATCGAAAGTTGTGAGTTACTTGGACAGGGGAATGAAAAAGAGTTGTTTAACCGTGCTGTTTTTATTGGTTTCAGATGGCTATACCACTGATGACATTGAATTTTACTGGAATGGAGGAGAAGGGGCAGTCACTGGTGTTAATAAAATCGAACTTCCTCAATTTTCAATTGTTGACTACAAGATGGTGTCTAAGAAGGTGGAGTTCACAACAGGTGAGGTTGTTTCCCCCAAAATGTACTAGGGGTCTGATTACTTGTCTTTTGTTTCTCAACTCAGGAGCGTATCCACGACTGTCACTAAGTTTTCGTCTAAAGAGAAACATTGGTTACTTCATTTTGCAAACCTACATGCCTTCTACACTGATTACAATTCTGTCCTGGGTGTCTTTTTGGATCAACTATGATGCATCTGCAGCCAGAGTCGCACTAGGTAATACATTCTCAGCACTGCAGAGAGCTAACCTTCAGCTAAGTGTTGTCTTTCTCTTTCACAGGAATCACGACAGTGCTTACAATGACAACCATCAGCACCCACCTCAGGGAGACCCTGCCAAAGATCCCTTATGTCAAAGCGATTGATATTTATCTGATGGGTTGCTTTGTGTTTGTGTTCCTGGCTCTGCTGGAGTATGCCTTTGTAAATTACATCTTCTTTGGGAAAGGCCCTCAGAAAAAGGGAGCTAGCAAACAAGACCAGAGTGCCAATGAGAAGAATAAACTGGAGATGAATAAAGTCCAGGTAAGATATTAAATATTCCTAACAATATTCTTCTTGTGTCCGAGCCTGTTCTTTTTGCCATCAGGTCGACGCCCACGGTAACATTCTCCTCAGCACCCTGGAAATCCGGAATGAGACGAGTGGCTCGGAAGTGCTCACGAGCGTGAGCGACCCCAAGGCCACCATGTACTCCTATGACAGCGCCAGCATCCAGTACCGCAAGCCCCTGAGCAGCCGCGAGGCCTACGGGCGCGCCCTGGACCGGCACGGGGTACCCAGCAAGGGGCGCATCCGCAGGCGTGCCTCCCAGCTCAAAGTCAAGATCCCCGACTTGACTGATGTGAATTCCATAGACAAGTGGTCCCGAATGTTTTTCCCCATCACCTTTTCTCTTTTTAATGTCGTCTATTGGCTTTACTATGTACACTGAGGTCTGTTCTAATGGTTCCATTTAGACTACTTTCCTCTTCTATTGTTTTTTAACCTTACAGGTCCCCAACAGCGATACTGCTGTTTCTCGAGGTAAGAGATTCAGCCATCCAATTGGTTTTAGGTCTTGCATATCAGTTTTATTACTGCACCATGTTTACTTCAAAAAGACAAAACAAAAAAAAAATTATTTTTCCAGTCTACCGTGGTCCAGGTTATCAGCTCTTTAAGAGCTCTATTAATTGCCATGTTTACAAACAAACACAAAGAGAGAAGTTAGACAGGTAGATCTTTAGCAGTCTTTTCTAGTTTCCCTGGATTTCACTGATTTATTTTTTAGGGAAAATGAAAAGAGGACCTTGCTGTCCGCCTGCACTGCTTCCTGGTAAACTATAACAAACTTATGCTGCCAAAAAAAAAAAAAAAAAAACATAAAAAAAAACACACAATTTCCAGGATCTC